GTAACTTTGAAATGATCAATCTGCTTTTTGTTCTTTGTTTCTACTTTCTACAGACCTTTTTTCTGTCCGTAATGCCAACCTCCTCTGTTCCACTCATTGGGACACTCATTCCATTTTATGGAATGAAGTGTTGCCTGATTCCAGAATCGCAATAAGGCCAACTGAGATCTTTAGATGTGTCAAATTTTTGTCTTTTGACACTTGTGCTGGTCTGTCTAGAACGCCCTTTCTCTTCATTCCACATACCCACATTCTTCAAATGAGCTCACACGGCAGGTGCTCAGTGCAGCAACTGACATGTAAGTACTCAATACTATTCAAAACTGCGTTTTGTCCCTCACACTAGCTATTCCTCTCCCTCTAACCTCAATCTATACACCTTTCTTATGTAGTTTATTACTTTCTATTGTATTTAATGTAAATGTCTTAGATTGCCAGAGATCCAAAGCACTGGAAAAATCAGTATTCAGTCTTAGTCCATGTGTACCCAGCACCAAGCACAAAGTACTCTGTTTACGGTCAATAAATCTTTCCGTAATGGATGAGAACAAAACTAGTGTTTGAACTCACAGCTAAAACTGGATGGGGAGTGGAGCGGAGGTGAAGGAGCACTTAATGAGGCCCTACTATGTGCCAGGTACTGTGCAGAGCACAGCTTCTTCCTTTGTTTCATTTAATCCTTTCCAAAAAACCGTATGATGCAGCAGTAACAATTTCATCTCCATTTTACATATGAGGAGTTTGGGTTACGGAAGTCAGGAAACTTGCCTGAGGTCACAACCAAGTATGTTTGGGTCTTTCCAGTACCGCACTTGTCGCTTGTCCGCCTTCCAATTTATCACTCCCCTCCTCTCCCCGACGAAGGTCGAGGACTTTCTAGGAAAACACGCAGTCTCCAACCACTTCCGCCTGGCGAGCCCAGTCTCGCACTTCGCTGCCAGAACCACAGCGAGCGCTTGTGGCGGGAGGAAAGGAGGGGAGCAGCCGTCAAGACGCAAGGCCCCGCCCACTATGTCGCTGAGACGTCATCACGCAGGGCCGAGTCGGCGCGGCCACATCCTTTAAATATGGTCTTTTTTGGGCGCGCGCGACAATGTGAGGAGTGGGGTGGAGCGTGTGTGGTGTGTGGCTGCGGCCTGGGCAAGAGCCGCCGCGGACCATGAGGTGGGCGGAAAGGCTGTGTTGCAGCCCAGACGGTGTCGAGAGACCGACTCCTAAATTTGATTAGGTTCTCGCAGGTCACTTTATCAGTCTGCCTGGGGTCACAGGAGAAGTACTGAACATGAGAGATCAAGCCTGATTTGTAGTCCTGATGATGTCTGTAAGTGATCTTGTGAAATGTCACTTAAGTTGGCTTTTGATCTTGGCCTTTTGTTTTTACTCAGCTGAGTAAGTTCTGGAGGGATCCTGCCTCTTGGAGCCTTCGCAGCCAGGCAGCTGTGAACTGTGAGCTAGAGTGAAGCAGAAATCTAGGAAGATGAGCTCCAAGATGGTCATAAGTGAACCAGGACTGAATTGGTGAGTTGTAGCCACTTTGTAATCCACTGAAGGTCAAATGTAAGTAAATTACTTTGTTTCACAGGGATATTTCCCCCAAAAATGGCCTTAAGACATTTTTCTCTCGAGAAAATTATAAAGATCATTCCATGGCTCCAAGTTTAAAAGAACTACGTGTTTTATCCAACAGGTAATATGTTTATTTGGTTATTTATTTCCATACACATATTTGTAAATTATATTTTGTTTTCCAGACGTATAGGAGAAAATTTGAATGCCTCAGCAAGTTCTGTAGAAAATGAGCCGGCAGTTAGTTCAGCAACTCAAGCAAAGGAAAAAGTTAAAACCACAATTGGAATGGTTCTTCTTCCAAAACCAAGAGTTCCTTATCCTCGTTTCTCTCGTTTCTCACAGAGAGAGCAGAGGAGTTATGTGGACTTGTTGGTTAAATACGCAAAGATTCCTGCAAATTCCAAAGCTGTTGGAATAAATAAAAATGACTACTTGCAGTACTTGGTATGTATTGTGTTCTTCAGTTTCAGGAAAAATCCCAAGACATGTCTACTTTTTTAAAAATCAGGATATGAAAAAACATGTGAACGAAGAAGTTACTGAGTTCCTAAAGTTTTTGCAGAATTCTGCAAAGAAATGTGCGCAGGATTATAATATGCTTTCTGATGATGCCCGTCTCTTCACAGAGGTAAAAAAACAACTCACATTTGTGTAAATTGCCAAATGAATTTTTCTTAATTTCTGTTTCTCAGAAAATTTTAAGAGCTTGCATTGAACAAGTGAAAAAGTATTCAGAATTCTATACTCTCCACGAGGTCACCAGCTTAATGGGATTCTTCCCATTCAGAGTAGAGATGGGATTAAAGTTAGAAAAAACTCTTCTCGCATTGGTAAGGTTTATTATCAGACGATATAAGCTTTTTTGCAATAAAATGATTTTTTTTTCATATTTAGGGCAGTGTAAAATATGTGAAAACAGTATTTCCCTCAATGCCTATAAAGTTGCAGCTGTCAAAGGACGATATAGCTACCATTGAAACGTCAGAACAAACAGCTGAAGCTATGCATTATGTAAGTACCAAGGCAACATTGGATCTTCCTAAAACCAAGTAACAAATTACTTGTTGTTTTTCAGGATATTAGTAAAGATCCAAATGCAGAGAAGCTTGTTTCCAGATATCACCCTCAGATAGCTCTAACTAGTCAGTCATTATTTACCTTATTAAATAATCATGGACCAACGTACAAGGAACAGTGGGAAATTCCAGTGTGTATTCAAGTAATACCTGTTGCAGGTTTGTAATTTGCTATGTCAAATAATGCTCTCAATCACCTCTTTTCTTTGGTTTCTGTTTTAAGGTTCAAAACCAGTTAAAGTAATATATATTAATTCACCACTTCCCCAAAAGAAAATGACTATGAGAGAGAGAAATCAAATCTTTCATGAAGTTCCATTAAAATTTATGATGTCCAAAAACACATCTGTTCCAGTCTCTGCAGTCTTTATGGACAAACCTGAAGAGTTTATATCTGAAATGGACGTATGTAATGCTTTTTTTTTCCCCTAAGGGGATTACTAATACTTTACCAATTTATTTACATAAGATGTCCTGTGAAGTCAACGAGTGCCGAAAAATTGAGAGTCTTGAAAACTTGTATTTGGATTTTGATGATGATGTCACAGAACTTGAAACTTTTGGAGTAACCACCACCAAAGTATCAAAATCACCAAGTCCAGCAAGTACTTCCACAGTACCTAACATGACAGATGCTCCTACAGCCCCCAAAGCAGGAACTACAACTGTGGCACCAAGTGCACCAGACATTTCTGCTAATTCTAGAAGTTTATCTCAGATTCTGATGGAACAATTGCAAAAGGAGAAACAGCTGGTCACTGGTATGGATGGTGGCCCTGAGGAATGCAAAAATAAAGATGATCAGGGATTTGAATCATGTGAAAAGGTATCAAATTCTGACAAGCCTTTGATACAAGATAGTGACTTGAAAACATCTGATGCCTTACAGTTAGAAAATTCTCAGGAAATTGAAACTTCTAATAAAAATGATATGACTATAGATATATTACATGCTGATGGTGAAAGACCTAATGTTCTAGAAAACCTAGACAACTCAAAGGAAAAGACTGTTGGATCAGAAGCAGCAAAAACTGAAGATACAGTTCTCTGCAGCAGTGATACAGATGAGGAGTGTTTAATCATTGATACAGAATGTAAAAATAATAGTGATGGAAAGACAGCTGTTGTGGGTTCTAACTTAAGTTCCAGACCAGCTAGTCCAAATTCTTCCTCAGGACAGGCTTCTGTAGGAAACCAGACTAATACTGCTTGTAGTCCTGAAGAGTCATGTGTTTTAAAAAAACCTATCAAACGAGTATATAAAAAATTTGATCCAGTTGGAGAGATTTTAAAAATGCAGGATGAGCTCTTAAAGCCAATTTCCAGAAAAGTACCAGAATTGCCCTTAATGAATTTAGAAAATTCTAAACAGCCTTCTGTTTCTGAGCAATTGTCTGGTCCTTCAGACTCCTCTAGTTGGCCGAAATCTGGATGGCCTTCTGCATTTCAGAAGCCAAAAGGACGTAAGTAAATATTTACAAAGAGCTTACAGTGTTATTTTAAAAATGAGAAATACTATTTTTAAAGGATTGCCATATGAACTTCAGGACTATGTTGAAGATACATCGGAATACCTAGCTCCTCAGGAAGGAAATTTTGTTTATAAGTTATTTAGCCTGCAAGACCTGTTGTTACTCGTACGCTGCAGTGTCCAGAGGATAGAGACAAGACCACGTTCTAAAAAACGGAAGAAAATCAGAAGAGTAAGTTGTTATTTGCGGAGTTAGAATATGATGAGCTTTGAAAAAGTATAATTTTGCATTGCAGCAATTTCCAGTTTATGTACTACCAAAAGTAGAGTATCAAGCTTGTTATGGAGTTGAAGCTCTGACTGAAAGTGAACTTTGTCGCTTATGGACTGAAAGTTTATTGCATTCCAACAGCTCATTTTATGTTGGTAAGTTATACAAAAGTCTTTATTCTCCTTTTTTCTTCTTTCTAAGTTTGATATTTTATTTTAGGGCATATCGATGCATTTACTTCAAAACTTTTTCTACTGGAAGAAATTACCTCAGAAGAATTAAAAGAAAAGCTTTCAGCACTCAAGTAAGAAAGTTTACTTTGTGGTGAGAATTGAATTAATTTTACATGAATTTCTTTTGTTTATCAGGATTTCCAATTTATTTAACATCCTCCAACACATTCTAAAGAAACTAAGTAGGTAAGTATTTTTTAGGCATTTTGCTTTGATACCCAGTGGGTTGAGTTTCATTGTGTGAATTTAGCTTGCAGGAGGGTTCCTACTTGTTATCTCATGCAGCAGAAGATTCTTCACTCCTGATTTATAAGGCCTCTGATGGAAAAGTTACTAGGACAGCATACAATTTGTATAAAACACATTGCGGCCTTCCTGGTGTACCTTCCAGTCTCTCAGTTCCCTGGGTCCCATTAGATCCCAGCCTGTTATTACCATATCATATCCATCATGGAAGAATACCTTGTACTTTTCCACCGAAATCACTGGATACCACAACACAACAAAAGGTAAGATCTTTTTTGAAATTAAAGGTTCATTATAAGCTATTCTGTTCTCTGCTTCATCTCTTAGATTGGTGGAACGAGAATGCCTACACGCAGCCACAGGAATCCAGTTTCCATGGAAACCAAAAGCAGTTGCTTGCCTGCTCAGCAAGTTGAAACTGAAGGAGTGGCTCCACATAAAAGAAAAATAACTTGAGGACTGTACCATGGAAAACTAAATTTAAAAAAACAGTTATAACAGTGTTTAATTTAGATAAGTTTGAGGGAAAATAATCAGTAGGCAAGAGGAACATTTTTCCTGTAGTAGCTAGAGTGCCTTGAAAAAATGTGTTGGCTATGTGAAGGAATATTTCAACTAAAATGGAATGGTATGCTTTTCACCCTTGAAGTTTGAGGAGGATCTTGATATGTTTTAACATTATCATGGCAGGGAAATATATAAAGAAGAAAAATATTTTTACATTAAACCTTTTCTAAAAATTGTAAATAGAAAAATAATTTGGTTTTTTATCAAGAACAACACTTATCGTTATGTATTGTGTTAGTTATATTGCCAGTCTGTTGCGACTGACTCAAAAAGTTAAATGTTGCCACTGCTGAAGATGATTATGAGCATCGCAAACTTTGTTTCTGACCCATTTTGACAGTTTTTATATACTCCTTTAAAATGATGAATGTTACAGGTTAATAAAGTTAATACCTTTAAAAACTTGGTGAAATTCCATTACAGAAGCCAAAAATAAAAACTCCCTGCCTCTGAAAAGTCAGATTACTGACTTCTTGTTTGGCAACCATCAGTTTGTTTAATAAAAGAAAAAATTTGGTGGTATAACATGTTTGATGACAGATGCCTCTATCTCTAGATTCAAGCTGAGTGTTGAAATACACTGCTGAAAGCAAAGAGATAGGTATGTTTTCCAGAAAAAAAGTCAGTGTCATTGCTCCAGATGACAAGGTTAATGTGGTAAAGCATAAGCTTTTTTTTTTTTTTGAGATGGAGTCTCGCTCTGTTGCCCAGGCTGGAGTGCAGTGGCATGATCTCAGCTCACCACAACATCCACCTCCTGGATTAAAGCGATTCTCCTGCCTCATCCTCCCGAGTAGCTGGGACTACAGGCACCTACCACCAGGCTTGGCTAATTTTTTTTTGTATTTTTAGTAGAGACAGGGTGTTACCATGTTGGCCGGGCTGGTCTCAAACTCCTGACCTTGTGATCCGCCTGCCTTGGCCTCCCAAAGTGCTGGGATTACAGGGGTAAGCCACCGTGCCTGGCCAGCATAAGCTATTTTTATCCTCATCTATACTGATTGATTTAAATTTTCCGGGCCTGCAGATGAATTTGGAAAAGGGCATAATCAACTGATGTTGCTGTAGCAAATTTGGACTTAAGAAACTACAGACAGGGCCGGGCGTGGTGGCTCACACCTGTAATTCCAGCACTTCGCAAGGCCGAGGCGGGAGAATCACTTGAGTCCAGGGGTTGGAGACCAGTCTGGGCAACACAGACCTCATCTCTACAAATAAAAAAGTTAGCCGGGTGTGGTGGGGTGTGCCTGTAGTCCCAGCTACTCAAAAGGCTGAGGCAGAAGAATTGCTTGAGCCCAAGAAGTCAAGGCTACAGTGAGTTGTGATCGCACCACAGAACTCAGCTTGAGTATCAGAGTGTGACCCTGTCTCAAAGAAAAAAAAAAACAGGACAGGCTTGTTTAATCTTTAGAACCCTTACACTAAAATTTTCAGAAATTATGTATGTCATTTGTAAAATATAAGTTTTGTAATCCTAGATAATTGCTTCACATTGAAATTTTTTAGCTATTCTGTGTAAAGAATAGCTATTCTTTTGGCCTAATTTCTGAGAAATTAGACCGAAAAATCTCCTCAAGTATTGTAACAGTTGAAAATACTTATATTCAACTACCAAGTTTTGTTTCATTTTGATTTTTTGTTATAAAACATTTTTAAGTTATTTGAGAAGTAATTATTAGTAAAATTGTATCTTGATAAATCATTTCCTCATCCTGCCATTCCCTTTTATAAAACACTGAGTTTTTTTATTCCTTAAGTCACATATCCCAGAAATGTTTTGGTTGTGAATCATTTGCCAGCGAGCCAAGGGAGAGGCAGGGATTCCCTTGAAATGTACTCTTACACTTTTTTATTTTATTTTTAATGTACATTTGTGTGCACCAGAATGGAATGTGCTCTTTTTAAAGAGCTGGACAGTGGTTGCTTCAGACTTCTGAATACCAGAAAGACTTGCCTTTTAATTTTTAAATATTACTTTTTACATCATAAAATGTGTTATCTTATCCATGTATTTGAATAACATCATATATAAAGGTAGTTTTTTGCTTGTGCTTAGTGAAGCCTCCTTTTTTAACATACATTTGATATGCTTTATGTTCTTTTTCTTGATTTTTAGTACTGAGAATTTATAAGCCAAGAAGTAACTGACAATATGTTTAGCAGGATGTAATCCCAGCTACTTGGGAAGCTGAGGTGGGAGGATCGCTTGAGTCTAGGAGTTTGAGGCTGCAGTGAGCTATGATGGTGCCACTGCACTCCATCCTGGGTGAGAGATCAAGACCCTATCTCAAAAAATGAGCAAGTTTTTTTTTTTTTTTTAAATCAGACTTAGGGCTAGCAAGGATGTGATCACCCTGGCCCATTTATACCTCAGCAGTGAAGGTGTAATTTATACACACCTCTTTGAAAACAGTTTAATTCAGTAAGTGAGTGCAACTATGTGCCATGCACTCCAAAGTAGGTCCCCACAGTTATTCTCTCATAGCCTTGTTTTTTCAGATCTCACCATATTTATTTGTTTCTTTGATTTTCTTTTCTTATAGATTACAAGCTCTGCAAGGACAGGGGCATATTTGTTTTGTTCACCATTAAGTAATAAACACCTAATACAGTGCCTGTCATGTAGTTGCTTAGCAGATATTAGTTAGATGCATGAATGTGTAGGTATCAAAGATTTTTTTTTTCAGGAGATCACATTCTAGTGGAAGACACTATACTGCTTTATGTGATAAGTGCTTTGATAAAGTAAGCAAGTCATCTAACCAGATCTTGGTAGTTAAGGTTTTCTGAGATAGAACTTGAGCTGAGTCTTTTAAAAATAGTAGGATTTATAAGGGAAAATTAAAGGTCTTCCACAAAGAAACTAAGTGAAACTAAGCAGCCTATGAAAAGGTGAAAGTTGGAGAGATTATAGGCTATGAACATGGGAGATGAGAGAGAAAACTGCAGGATAGGGACAGAAACACTGTGCTAAGACATTTGAACTTTGTCCTGTGCAATGTGGGAACCAGTAGTGAAGGTTAATTAACTGACATGATCAGATATGTATTTGAAAAGGGCTCTTGTTGGCATTAGTCTAGAGAATGCGATGGAGCTGGGAAGCGAAAGAAGAAATGTTGGGAGCCTGTGTTGTAGTAACTGAAAAATGGCAATGGCCCAGAATTAAAGCAGCAAGAATAGGAGTGGGCTCAAGTGATGTATAAGGAAAAAAAAAAAAATGACAACTCAGTTTTGTTGTTGGTAAGGAGAGTAAAGTATGGCTTCTGGGTTTCTCATTTGAGATACTGAGTAAATGATGGTGTTAACCCATTGAGAAAATAGTGTGGTTAGAGTGGGAAGAAAGTTAATTTAAAATGTTCATTTTTTTTTTTAGTCATTTCTACTTTTGGATTCTAGGTTTGTGTGCTATATTGGTTATAACCAATTTGCTGAATAATAAATTATCCCAAAACTTAGCTACTTAAAACAACAAACATTATCTCACAGTTTCTGTAAGTCAAAAGTCCAGGTCTCTCATGAAGTTGCAGTCAGGCTCTTGGCTAGGGCTGCAGTCATCTGAAGGATTAGTAAGTCGCTAAGCCCACACTTAAGCTCCACCCTTGAAGGGAGAAGTTTGGAAAGAATTTGTGAACATATTTTTAAATCACATATGCTATGAACAGGTTTAGGGGAGGGAGAGGAAAGAAAACTTTAACTTTTCATTAGCATACTGCATCTGTAGTTCCTAATGGGCATGTTGTAAAGATGTTAAGACGTTTTCTATGCATTATAGGTATATAGTAGTATTTTGTTTTGTTCTGTTTTTTTGTTTGGTATGTAGTAGTTTTTAATCAAACCTTAACGTATTTGATATTAAGATTTATTGAGTTTCTTGTTGAGATGTAGAAATAAAGGGGATCCATTTCATTTATCCATCTACTGTTGCCATGTCCCCTTCACTCATGTC